AGTAGAGAAATAAGGGTTTTTAGGTGTCTAAACAAAGAGTTGGGATTTTTATTGTCTAGGAGATGAAGAACTATTGGTGGATTTTTGAGCAGTGATGGAACATGGTCATTTGCAAGGCAATATCACTCTTGGAACTCTGTGGAGATAAATTTGATCAGGCCAGACCTGCCTTTACAGGTCTTAATCTTATGTCAAATTTTTTTTGGGAAGATGCTCACAGGGTCACTCTGCAAAACTTTTCCAGCCAGATCCCCAATTTAAAGTTATTCCAATGAGAATATAGAGAATAGTCTAGGTCAGTTACATAAACCAGTTTGGACTTTGAAAAATGAAATGTCCTATTTTTATACATTGCTAATAAAAACAACAAGCTTATGACTGCTTCCTAAAAATTCTAGGCGACGTCTGTATTGTTTTAGTTTCTAGTACATTTATATTAACACTTTTTGTTTTAGAATAGTTCAAAGAAAGGGGCACCATTTCATTTTATGTTTTCCACCTGTAAAGTAATAAAGAACTGTCTACATTTCATACAGACTTTCATTTCATCTTTATGCGACTCCCATGAGTAGGTATTATTATCCTCATTTTAAAACTAAAGAAGCTGATTCCCAGGTTAAGCAACTTGGCTTTCATTACAGAAAGAGCTGGAATTTGAACCCAAGTCTCTCCAACATCAAAATCCTTTCTTTCTAATATATCACCCTTCTCCTTGATAGCACTTGTATAGGTGGAATGTTGTTTTTCCTCTGTACACCTTCTTTATAGAACATTTTCTTCATGTTACCTAAAGGCATGGTGCAAATTAAAAACCTGCGAATATCTGCATTAGGATAATTCAGCTTACCTAATTGTTTAGGTCATGTAGCCCCTCGTTTCCTCCATAATAATAGAATAAAGAGCCAGAGGAGTTCTGCTTTCCCATGACTTACATCACTCTGCAGACAATTGGCAGCCAGGAGACGGGCAGCTGCCGCAATCTTCAGATTTCTCTCTATTTAAAGTTCAAAGAGACGCTGGATAACAAAAGAAAGAGGTAAGCGTGGCCTGACCTAGCCACCCACCAACAGGAATAATGGCTGAAAAAGGTAAGATTTAAGGCATAGGATTCTCTTGGCAAATATAATCTGTTTTCTACGGTTTATTTTAAAGCGGGGTCTACATTTTCACACCTTCTGGTTCCTATTCTTCTCCTGATTGGCTGGATTGTGGGCTGCATCATAATGATTTATGTTGTCTTCTCTTAGAAAGGTAAGGGTTTTAATAATTGAATGTTTATTTATCTATTTTACTAATGGAATGTTTTGTCTTTCAGGCAAGAAGATATCAGATTGACATCATTTAGAAGAATTAAGAAAACTATGAACATGACTGATTATTAAATGTCTCATGTTAAACAATGCAATGTTTGACATCACTTTACAAACTTGGATCATAAACTGGCACTTTGGTATGCATAAGAATTTCTTCAGGACAATAAGAAATTATGAGTGAATTTCTCTATATTCTGAGTGAGAAAAATGTTTAGCTGTGATGAAAAATGCATGTCATTAAAAAAAGTTTGATAAATTTAATCACATTACAAAAAATTATCCCCCCTTCCCTCTGGAAAAAACTATAGAGAAAGTGGGCTGAGGCTGTGCAAGGTGGCTCATGCCTGTAATCCCAGCACTTTGTGAGGATCCTTTGAGCCCAGAAATTGGAGACCTTCCTAGGCGACAGAGAGAGACCCCATCTCTACAAAAAAAAAAAAAAAAAAAAAAAAAAAGAAAGAAAATGGGCTAGAGATAAAAACAGACAATTCAGAGAACATATAATGTAAAAGTACACTTACTTAATCTCTTGTTCACAAAAAGAGAAATGTAATTAAAACTACACTGAGGAATTGTTGCTCACTTATCAGATGGGAAAAAAATAAAGATGTTTGACAACATATGAGTTGGTAAGACTGTGTGCAATTAGGCATT